AGATGTATATAAAATTATACATGCTTCATTGTTAAGTATATTCCTGAAGAAGAAAACTTCTGTTGTGACTAGATGGATGAGAACCACATCCTGCACTTAAGATTTTCTACATCTGGTGGTTGGAATATATTGATTCCACTGTGCAGACTTCTGGTGCCTCACCCCAAGGGATGCCCTTTTATCATGACCCATCTCTGACCCTGGACCCTAGGTCTCTGATGCCAGGCGAGTTGTCTCAGTGGATAGTAGGAGTGTTTCTGGAAGCCATTTCTAAACGGAGACAGCTCCAATAACTTGACTATACATGGAAGTGCTTGTGAAACTTCATACCTTCCAAAATGGTAAATCCTGATAGTGCCCCACTTAAAACCGTTCAGTGTTTGCCAGTGCATTTTCAACTGTCCTTTTGGTGCTTGGGGACGTGAGGGACTGCCACCTCCACGTCCCTCAGTACAAGCAGACAGTCCCCCTCTGGGGACACTCAAAGATAATGAAAAATTAGCAAAAGGATTGAAGGTGAAGATTAAAAAGAAATGATTCGGATGGAGTTGCCTTAATTCATTTTGTTCCTTTCAGGATGGCAGTCTGTGTGAAACGCTGTATCCCTGGTCTGAGGTAAACCAGGTCTCAAACATCTTCCTCCCTGCCAACCCGAATCCCGACACCCACTAAATGCACCAAGGGGAAAGCAGCGCCTGCCAGCAGCTCTGACGGGGGACAGGAGTAGGGTGGACTCAGTCGTCAGCACGACGGCGGCCTCCCTCACAGAGGCGGCCTCCCTCACAGACGCTGCCTGGAACCCGCCGCCAAGCCCCCAGCAGGCGGCCCGCCTGGCGCCTCCCAGTCTTCGCACAAGCAGGGCCACGGTCTGGGGCCCCCAAGGCCGTTCACGCGGGCGCGCCCCGTCGAGGGCTAGCCTGTCAGCGCCTCACTCGCGGCCTCCTACCCTAGACGACCGGCTCTGGGTGGCGCCGCTCCAACCCCACGCGCCCAGCTCGCCCGGGAAAGCGCGCGCCACCCTTTTAACGGTTCTACCCCGGCAGGGGTGCGGCTGCTCTCGAGGCTCAGCGCCCGAGGCCACGCCCCGCGCCCGCCCTGGGCCCGCCTCGTGCCCCTCGGAGCCGCCTCCCGCCCCGCCCCCCGCCCCTCGCCCCCCGCCCCTCGCCCCCCGCCGCCGCCACCGCGGTCAGCCAGCGGACCAGCGGCAGGAGCCGTTCCCCGACGGGCAGCAGGGCGCTCGGCCTCCGCGTGTGGGCTGAGCGCGGCGACGCTGCTGCCCCGAAATCCCCGTGGATTTTGAGTCGGTAAGTGGCTAGGGAGGATGAGCGACACTGGGGGACGGAAGTCGGGCCCCGTGGTGTGGAGGAGGCGGGTGGGCGCCGTCTCCCAGGCCCGACCCCGGGAAAGTTGAGGCGAGGAAGAGAAGCTCTGAGGTGGGTCGGGAAATCTCTCAGGGCCCCTTCAGAAAAGATAAAAATGTATTTTTTTGTCTTCTAGTATGGAACCTCAAAGTCTTTGTGACAATGGAAACCAAAAAATTAATTGGTAAACCGCTTCAACCAGCAAGACCTGTTCGTCATCTGACTTCTCCCCCAGGTGAGTAATAGATTGTACAGTTCTTTAAATATTCTATGAAATTGTTTTCTTCCTCTCCTAACAGGAGCAGTGTTCCCTTTCAACTTTCAAAACGAATATCCATGCAACACTCAGTGCATACAAAGTGGAGTTAGCAGAGTAAGTCTTAGAAATTATAACAGAAGGAAATAGTTAAAAAGTTTATTTTCTTCATGTTTAACAGTGTAAGACGAATGGAATGCAAGCCTTTTCTCAAGGTCTTAATGAGCAACAGCAACAGCAGTCTCCAGTTAAGAAAGGTAAAATTTTATCATAATTCCCAATTTTATCACTAACATTATATTTGATGTTTAATATCTACAGAGAGAATTAAATACAGCAGAGATTTCCTGTTGAAGCTCTCAAGTGTTTCCATCTGCAGAAAAAAACCAGACTTTCTGCCTGATCATCCCATTGTACTGCAAAAACCAGTAAGTAGTTTTCTAAGTTTGTATTGTAATATTTGATAAATTAACTTTTTCTTTTATATTACAGGAAAACAACCAAAGTTTTAAGTAGCATTTTAAGAACAGATGAATTTAAGTTTGGACATCTGCAAATGAGGTGGATCTAGCAACAATAACTGTAATGGACTGTGACAATTCAATTTATTCTTAATTTTGATGGTTGGCTATTTGACTTCTCTAAAAATGAGAAAGAGCTATTTTAAAATATAAAGAATTTTCTAATCAGTTTCAGCTTTGCAGGAGGTTTCCTGCATAAATTGGGAAGTAACACTGGAAAGTAGGAATTTGGTTAGTGAAGTGGGAAGACTGTATATTTATAATTTGCATACTACTTGCAATTTTTTGTTTTTCATCACTTGTAATAATGGAATGGAAATGTAAGCTGTAAAGACTCTCAAATATAAAATATTTGCTACAGTGTATATATGGTACATAATTGCTTGTTGCTTTTAAAGTTCCTTCTGTTGTTCTGCTTCCCACTGATTTCATACCAGCTCATGAATGGATCATTACAGTCTCTCCAGAGGCTTAGAATGATTCAGAATGTTCAATGCATAGTTCTCAATAAACAGGAGGCAGAATTTTTAATGGGTATTTCTTTTCAGATATATGATTGGTCT